GTGAATTATCCTCAGTATGGTGAAGAGTACTGGGGTAGGAGAATCCCTACGTAAGGGTCCTGGAATGGGACATTTAGGGAGCTTGACCTAAAACGCAGAGCTGCAGCTACGGGATGGCTGGGCGTTTACATACTGCGTTTACATGGTCAGCGGCTGGCGATGTGTGCAAGTGGTCCAGAACCAGGGCGCCTTTACTTGCTGTATATGGCTGGGTAGGTGAAGCCTAGGAAGAGGCCTAACGCAGAGAGGCCTTAGCCCCTAGGCAGGGAAAACATCTTGGAGGAATATAAGAGACCAAAACGCGAGGGGATCGGCAGGGGTCTTATCTGTTGTGTGCTAGGGGGCAAAAAGGGCGCCTATAACGGGGAGTGACCCAAAGGCTGCTCAGGAAAGGGGCGGGAGCTCTGGACGAGTAGAAGTGGAGAGGCTGGATCCCAGGTATGGACACAGCTTACTTTGTGGTGATCAGGAAGGAAGGTCGAAGTGGGGCCAGTAGAGGTGGTTGCCACAAAGTTGTAAGAATACAGAAAAGAGACGCTGGAGCGGTTAAAAAAAATTTCTGAGGTGGGGACCATAATGGAAGAGACCACCGGGGAGCGCCGAGAAGAAATCCGAGCAGCGAGGCTCAGAAAAAAGGTCTTCTAGGGGATGTGGGGTCAGGGGAGCGGAGACGCCGGGGAGGGGTCCGTACCAGCCGAGGGTTCGGGCGCTGGGGGCTCCGCTCCGTGTTCCGCTCTGGCAGAGGAACGAACGGGAGCCGGGAAGAATCCCCGAAGGAAGACCGCGATCCCTAGCACCTCGATCGCTACGCAACAGGTAGCGAAAGTCCCGGAGCCCAGCCGCATCGTGGACACGCTAGGCTGGATGCGGAACCGACCCCACCTGGAGCCTCGCCCTGCTGCAGCCGCGCTTCCGGCTCCAGGTAGCCGCCTCTAAGCAATAACGCCAGGCCTTATCGTCGCAGCGACAGTGGCGTCACGTCCGCCGGCGCGCCACAGCAGCGCGTCACTTCCGCCAGCCCGCCACAGCGGGGCGTCACCTCGGACATACGAACAGCGGGCGGTGTTCCCGGCTCCGTGGGGCCGTCTTCCCGGCGAGTCCGCGACGGTCGCCGCCCACGGCGAGGTACGAGGTTTTAAAAAGTTTTTAATTTGGAAAACTCTGTCACTTGATACATATGTATTTTCAGGAACCCTTAACATTCAGGGATGTGGCCATAGAATTCTCTCCAGAAGAGTGGAAATGCCTGGACCCTGCCCAGCAGAATTTGTATAGAGATGTGATGTTGGAGAACTACAGAAACCTGGTCTCCCTAGGTGAGGATAACTTTAATGCATAATTCCTAATACTGGGATAATTTGTTATTTTTGTTTCTTTCAGCTATGTGTTCTCATTTCACCCAAGACTTTTTGCCAGTGCAGGGGATAGAAGATTCATTCCACAAACTTATACTGAGAAGATATGAGAAATGTGGGCATGATAATTTACAATTAAGGAAAGGCTGTAAAAGTATGAACGTGTGTAAAGTGCAGAAGGGAGTTTATAATGGAATTAATAAATGCTTGTCAAATACTCAGAGCAAAATATTTCAATGTAATGCACGTGTCAAAGTTTTTAGTAAATTTGCAAATTCAAACAAAGATAAGACAAGACATACTGGAGAGAAACACTTTAAATGTAACGAATGTGGCAAGTCATTTCAGAAGTTCTCAGACCTAACTCAACATAAAGGAATTCATGCTGGAGAGAAACCCTACACTTGTGAAGAACGTGGCAAAGACTTTGGATGGTACACAGACCTGAATCAACACAAGAAAATTCATACTGGAGAGAAACCTTACAAATGTGAAGAATGTGGCAAAGCCTTTAATAGGTCAACAAACCTTACTGCACATAAGAGAATTCACAACAGAGAGAAAGCTTACACAGGTGAAGATCGTGACAGAGCCTTTGGATGGTCCACAAACCTGAATGAATATAAGAAAATTCATACTGGAGATAAACCCTACAAATGTAAAGAATGTGGGAAAGCCTTTATGCATTCCTCACACCTGAATAAACATGAGAAAATTCATACTGGAGAGAAACCCTACAAATGTAAGGAATGTGGCAAAGTCATTTCCTCATCCTCAAGCTTTGCTAAACATAAGAGGATTCATACTGGCGAGAAACCCTTTAAATGTTTAGAATGTGGTAAAGCCTTTAATATTTCCACAACCCTTACTAAACATAGGAGAATTCATACTGGAGAGAAACCCTACACATGTGAAGTATGTGGCAAAGCCTTTAGACAGTCCGCAAACCTTTATGTACATAGGAGAATTCATACTGGAGAGAAACCCTACACATGTGGAGAATGTGGCAAAACCTTTAGACAGTCCGCAAACCTTTACGTACATAGGAGAATTCATACTGGAGAGAAACCTTACAAATGCGAAGACTGTGGCAAAGCCTTTGGACGGTACACAGCCCTGAATCAACACAAGAAAATTCATACTGGAGAGAAACCTTACAAATGTGAAGAGTGTGGCAAAGCCTTTAATAGTTCAACAAACCTTACTGCACATAAGAGAATTCACACCAGAGAGAAACCCTACACATGTGAAGATCGTGGCAGAGCCTTTGGATTGTCCACAAACCTGAATGAATATAAGAAAATTCATACTGGAGATAAACCCTACAAATGTAAAGAATGTGGGAAAGCCTTTATACATTCCTTGCACCTGAATAAACATGAGAAAATTCATACTGGAAAGAAACCCTACAAATGTAAGCAATGTGGCAAAGTCATTACCTCATCCTCAAGCTTTGCTAAACATAAGAGGATTCATACTGGCGAGAAACCCTTTGAATGTTTAGAATGTGGTAAAGCGTTTACTAGTTCCACAACCCTTACTAAACATAGGAGAATTCATACTGGAGAGAAACCCTACACATGTGAAGTATGTGGCAAAGCCTTTAGACAGTCCGCAATCCTTTATGTACATAGGAGAATTCATACTGGAGAGAAACCCTACACATGTGAAGAATGTGGCAAAACCTTTAGACAGTCCGCAAACCTTTATGTACATAGGAGAATTCATACTGGAGAGAAACCTTACAAATGTGAAGAGTGTGGCAAAGCCTTTGGACGGTACACAGACCTGAATCAACACAAGAAAATTCATACTGGAGAGAAACTTTACAAATGTGAAGAGTGTGGCAAAGACTTTGTATGGTACACGGACCTGAATCAACAGAAGAAAATTTACACTGGGGAGAAACCTTACAAATGTGAAGAGTGTGGCAAAGCCTTTGCCCCATCAACAGACCTGAATCAACACACGAAAATTCTTACTGGAGAGCAAAGTTACAAATGTGAAGAGTGTGGCAAAGCCTTTGGATGGTCCATAGCCCTGAATCAACACAAGAAAATTCATACTGGAGAAAAACCTTACAAATGTGAAGAGTGTGGCAAAGCCTTTAGTAGGTCAAGAAACCTTACTACACATAGGAGAGTTCACACTAGGGAGAAACCCTACAAATGTGAAGATCGTGGCAGATCCTTTGGATGGTCCACAAACCTGAACGAATATAAGAAAATTCATACTGGAGATAAACTCTACAAATGTAAAGAATGTGGGAAAGTGTTTAAACAGTCCTCACACCTGAATAGACATGAGAAAATTCATACTGGAAAGAAACCCTACAAATGTAAGGAATGTGGCAAAGTCATTACGTCATCCTCAAGCTTTGCTAAACATAAGAGGATTCATACAGGTGAGAAACCCTTTAAATGTTTAGAATGTGGTAAAGCGTTTACTAGTTCCACAACCCTTACTAAACATAGGAGAATTCATACTGGAGAGAAACCCTACACATGTGAAGAATGTGGCAAAGCCTTTAGACAGTCAGCAATCCTTTATGTACATAGGAGAATTCATACTGGAGAGAAACCCTACACATGTGGAGAATGTGGCAAAACCTTTAGACAGTCTGCAAATCTTTATGCGCATAAGAAAATTCATACTGGAGAGAAACCCTACACGTGTGGAGACTGTGGCAAAACCTTTAGACAGTCTGCAAATCTTTATGCACATAAGAAAATTCATACTGGAGATAAAACCATACAAGTGTAAAGAATGTGGCAAAGCCTTTAAGTCATACTACAGCATTCTTAAACATAAGAGAACTCATACCAGGGGAATGTCTTACGAAGGTGACGAATGTCGCGGTCTTTAAATGCTCCTCAATCCTTTCTAATCATAAGATAATTCATAATGAAGAGAAACTCTAAAATGTGAAAAATGTGAGAAGGCTTTTAATCACACCTCAATCTGTTGTAGACATAAGAGTAATTATATTGATGAGAAGCCAAATTAAAATTAAAAATGTGGCAAAGACTTCCAATTCTAGTCAGTTCTTAATGTAATTCCTACTGAAGAAAACACCTGGAAATACAAAAAATGTGGCAAAACTTGTAACCAATGCTTAGCATTTTTGCACATGATAGTATTTATATGTGAGACTACTTGTACAAACATAAAAATATACAAAAGCTATTGTCTACTTGAAATTTATAGTTAATAAAAGCATTATAAATGTAATTTCTGTTGAAAGACCTTTTAGAAAATATAGGCCATTAAAGTGAAGAATAGTCTTAAGACAGAGAATACAAAGATAAAGAGGGCTCTAGTACCTGTACTTGTATCCCAGAACTTACTATATGCATTTTGTACTAGAGGAAAACTCTGAAGCAGTTGCTTAAACTTTGTTCAACATCAGAGAATTTATATTGGAGAGAAATCCTACAAATGTAATAAATGTGGAAAAACCTCTGTTCAGAAACTGCAGGTTAAGAAACCAGAGGCCAGGCGCGGTGGCTCACGCCTGTAATCCCAACACTTTGGGAGGCCAAGGAGGGTGGATCACCTGAGGTCGGGAGTTCAAGGACAGCCTGACCAATATGGAGAAACCTCGTCTGTACTAAAAATACAAAAATTAGCAGGACATGGTGGTGCATGGCTGTAATCCCAGCTACTCAGGAGGCTGAGACAGGAGAATGGCTTGAACCCAGGAGGTGGAGGTTGCGGTGAGCTGAGATCGTGCCATTGCACTCCAGCCTGGGTAACAAGAGTGAAACTCTGTCTCAAAACAAGATAAAAAGAAAAGAAACACCAGAGAATTTTTACTAGAATATAATTTGTAGGTGCAGTAAATGTGAAGAAATATTTAGGCTAAAATTAAGACTATGTAAACATCAGAGGATTTACAGTAGAAAGAACTAAGGAACTAACACTTCAGACTTTAAAATAAATCAGAGTATTAAGTATAACAAAAGTTGAACCTGTTAGAAAATTTCCTTGTATATAAGTTGAAAAGTAGGTTTTTGAAGAGATATATTCGAAATATATTTTTTCACTTGAAAAAAGTAAAAATTTTTTTCAAAAGCAAATAATTCAACTCTAAAATTATACTATTTCAACATTCTCATTTATGTGAAAGCATGTGATAAATTGTTGCTGCGTCAGAGATATGAGAAACTCCTTTGCATTAGGTGGGCATTATTCATAGACTTCTACATGAAAGAGAAGAGAAATAAAAGATGCACCAGGAAAATCTGAGCAGAGAGGCTTTTAGTGGTTGACTTACTGAGTGATGCCTGAAGTAGGTGTTCAGAGTAATACTTTGCGTTATACTGAGAGAGAATCTGAATTTTAGTAGTAAATTGTTTTGCCAACTGTATATTTATGTAATAAGTGCAATAAAATGCAGTAAATTTTAAAATTCTCTTAAGATAATGTGTGAACTTAATTTTTGAAATAAAAATTGTTATTGTGTTAAAATTTTTGTGCCGTGAATGAAGTGTTTTATTATG